AAGGACAGAGCAGAATTTCCGAAAAAATCCCAGAGTTGGAGCCAGACCTGGGTTTAGCTCTAGTTTTGCCACAGGCTGATGTGATCCTATCACCTGGCTTTACCTCTCTAAGCCTTAGCTTGGCCATCAGTAAAACCAAGGCCCTCCTGCCACAGGGCACTAGAGGGTGCTCAGTGAGAAGTGCATGTGAAAATGTGTCAACATTACCTGAATGTTAGCTATTACTATTTCTATTATTTTTGAGAGGTAGTGTATTTTGGGGAGGAAGGAGAGGGTAGTTGAAAAAGTTTCTGTCCTGGAAGTCAAACCACCTCCTGAATGGTAATCTTCAGCAAGTTTCTCCAGTTATACAAAGAGGAGAGCTGTAAGATTTTTCTACTCCTAGGGTCCTGTTTCCTCCAGAAACTGCATTTGAAGCACCCTTTGTGAGACCATTCCACAAGGCAAGGGGGCAAAAACTGTGATCCACCCTTGAAATTAAATGCAAGTATCAGAGAACGTCTGTGCACTCCCATATCCACCCTTGTATTTGAAAAGGGCTTTAGCGTGAAGAAGTCTCCGTCAAATCTTGACGGTGGTATTCTCTACATGGCGGGATTGGGCATCATTTTAATTTTGTGTTTTTCCAAATCTTCGAAATCTGCAATTTTGGAACTAGAGCGATGATGGGGGCACAATATTGTGAAGGCACTACATGCTACTACACTGTCCATTTCAGAACGGCTAGTTCCATATTATGTGAGTGTCGCCTCACTTAAAAACCTTCAATACGCTCCCGATTTTATAGTCATTCTTTAAACCGTAGTTTGAAGAGAGAAGTACAGAGGCTATCAAGGCTCAGGGCCCGCGGAGTCGGGTGACGCTCGCCTCCGCCGATTTGTCCAAGTCGCAACCTAGCCGCCAGCCTGTAGGGCACTCCTCCGACCACGAGGGGACAATGCAAAGCCTCGCGTTCCCCACACTAAGGCGAGCACCGCCTCTTGCGTCTTGGAAGCGCCTGTGCGTGCGTGGGGCGTAGCAAGGGACGGAAGCTCTGCCTGTGCGACCGCCGCCCACCCGAGCCTATCTGGGCTGCGTCTTCTCGCCGCTGCTCTTCGTGGCCCAACGCCCCAATCCTTGCGTGTGCTTGCAGTCCCACCCCACACTCAGCCTTGTGTCCCTCGATCCAGTCTCCGACTTCCATTTCCCACCCTAAACCGCCTACCCGGTGTCTGTTCCCCGCCCGGTTGTCCTCGCCCTGCTGCGCTGAGTGTCCCCTGTTAGCCTCGACCCCATGGCGCTGCAGACGCTGCAGAGCTCGTGGGTGACCTTCCGCAAGATCCTGTCTCACTTCCCCGAGGAGCTGAGTCTGGCTTTCGTCTACGGCTCCGGGGTGTACCGCCAGGCAGGGCCGAGTTCAGACCAGAAGGTGAGCCCGGGCAGCCCCACGACGGGGAACTGACTGAAATTATTCTCTTTTCTTCACTCCACAGAATGCTATGCTGGACTTTGTGTTCACAGTAGATGACCCTGTCGCATGGCATTCAAAGAACCTGAAGAAAAATTGGAGTCACTACTCTTTCCTAAAAGTTTTAGGGCCCAAGATTATCACGTCCATCCAGAATAACTATGGCGCTGGAGTTTACTACAATTCATTGATCATGTGTAATGGTAGGGTAAGTGACTGCTGGCCTTTGTCTTAACTTGGCTCCGTTTTGTGCCATTTCTTTTTTCCTTCAGCTTATCAAATATGGAGTTATTAGCACTAACGTTCTGATTGAAGATCTCCTCAACTGGAATAACTTATACATTGCTGGACGACTCCAAAAACCGGTGAGTGTTTTATAGGCTGCACAGTTAAGGATAATTTTTCTTCCCAATGTTCTGCTTCTTTCAGGTGAAAATTATCTCAGTGAACGAGGATGTCACTCTTAGATCAGCCCTCGATAGAAATCTGAAGAGTGCTGTGACCGCTGCTTTCCTCATGCTCCCCGAAAGCTTTTCTGAAGAAGACCTCTTCATAGAGATTGCCGGTCTCTCCTATTCAGGTTAGTATGGTTGCTGCCCAGATGTTCTACAAGGAAGATGTGTTTATCTCTTTGTTTTAACTAGGTGACTTTCGGATGGTGGTTGGAGAAGATAAAACAAAAGTGTTGAATATTGTGAAGCCCAATATAGCCCACTTTCGAGAGCTCTATGGCAGCATACTACAGGAAAATCCTCAAGTGGTGTATAAAAGCCAGCAAGGCTGGCTGGAGGTAACTGTATGTGGAAAATAGCTTGTATTGTTCATAGACGTCGTCTTTTTTTTCCTCCCTTCAGATAGATAAAAGCCCAGAAGGACAGTTCACTCAGCTGATGACATTGCCCAAAACCTTACAGCAACAGATAAATCATATTATGGACCCTCCTGGAAAAAACAGAGATGTGGAAGAAACTTTATTCCAAGTGGCTCATGATCCCGACTGTGGAGATGTGGTGCGACTAGGTACGTTTATGAATTTGATGTTGAGGAAATGCTTTTGGTCTCCTTTTTGGTTTTTTTCTCGCAGGGCTTTCAGCAATCGTGAGACCGTCTAGTATAAGACAGAGCACGAAAGGCATTTTTACTGCTGGTAAGAGCTTTGGAAATCCGTGTGTAACATACCTGCTGACTGAGTGGCTTCCACACTCTTGGTTACAGTGTAAAGCTTTGTATCTTTTAGGTGCTTGTGAAATGCTGAGCTTTGATGGCCATAAACTGGGATATTGCAGTAAGGTACAAACAGGCATAACAGCAGCAGAACCTGGTGGTCGAACAATGTCAGACCATTGGCAGTGCTGTTGGAAGCTTTACTGCCCTTCTGAATTTTCTGAGACACTTCCTGTGTGCAGGGTTTTTCCCTCATATTGTTTTATTTATCAAAGTTACAGATGCATAGGATTGCAAAAACAGCAGCATCTGTGCTCCCCCTCCTCTTCCCCTTCTCTGAGACAACTGCTTCCATCTGTCTTAGTGGGTTATTTTTGTTGTTACTGCCATTTCTCTAAATGGTAAGTTTTCGTTGCTCCTTCTCTACGTTTCAACTTTAGGTATCATCTATTGACTTCTCTCTATGGGAGGTTAGAAGTCAACTCTGGCACCCACCCTCATCAAATGTACGCACCCTCCCATCCCTCTGTCCTCCTAATATAGTTGTCTGGTGGTTTTGGCTAATTAGTTTTCAGTTTGATGGTATGGTGAGCCACAGAGTACACCTTTCCTTCCCTGCATAATGTTCTTCTCTCATGGAGAGTGTCTTCGCTGTCCCCTCTAGGGGGTCCCCCATTTACTGTATCTCATGTCTTTCACTTGCTTGGTGCACACTCTCATTTTGGTGAAGCACATTTTCCAGTAATTTCCTGAGAAGGGGAACATGGAAGGCACATTTGGAGACCACGTATGTCTGAAAGTCTTTTTTGTCTGTCTTCACCCATAGTTAATACTTAGGCTGGGTATTGATTAGAAATCACTTTCCTTTAAAATTTTGAGATCATTGCTGCATTTATCTTTTACTTCTAGGATTGTTGTCTATGTCTAAAGCCAATCTGATTCTTAATCCTTTGTGTATGTTATTTCTGGAAGCATGTTAGGTCTTTATTTTTCCCCAGTGCTCTGAATTCTCTCAGTGATGTGCTTTGATGTGAGTCTGTTTTTATCTGTTTTATCTGTTTTACCGGGAATTCATTGCCCTTTCTGTTGGGAAACTCAGAATATAAGCATATAAGAAAAATGTTTTAAATTTTTTCTTTAATTTTGTCCCATCTGTTTTCTCTGTTCTCTTTCTGGAACTCCTTTTATTCAGATATTGCACCCCCTAGATTAGTCTTTGGTTTTCTTTCTTTTGTCTTCTATTTTTTATCTGTTTTTCTTTTGCTCTGCTTTGGAAGATTTTCTCGAATTTCTCAACTTTAGCTTCCAACCCTTCTGTTGAGTGTTTATAATTTCCAGGAACTCTCTCTTTTCTTGCTGTTCTCTGAATGCTCCTGTTTTTTGCATCCTATTCTTGTTTTATGGCCTAAATATTTGACATCTCTTTGGAGGACAAAGTGGCTGTATCAGTTCATCGTCCCACAAGCAGAGTAGGAGAATACTCTTTTCTTCCCATTTTTTCCAACATTTGGCATCATCAAGTGATAGACTTTTCTAGTTCAGGCTTTCTTCATGCAAGCATCCATTGAGCATCTCTCATGTGCCAGCTGCTCGGGATACAAAAGTGAACACAACGCTGCGTTAGTCTGTTCTCATGCTGCTAATAAAGACATACCTCAGACTGGGTAATTTATAAAGGAAAGAGGTTTAATTGATTAGCAGTTCCACATGGCTGGGGGTGTCTCAGAATCATGGCGGAAGGTGAATGAGGAGCAAAATCATGTCTTACATGGCGGCAGGCAAGAGAGCATGTGCAGGGGAGCTCCCTTTTATAGAACCATCAGATCTCGTAACACTTATTCACTATTATGAAAACAGCACAGGAAAGACCTGCCTTCGTGATTCAATTACCTCCCACCAGGTCCCTCCCACGACGTGGGGATTATTACAATTCAGGGTAAGATTTGGGTGGGAACACAGAGCCAAACCATATCAAATGCTATACTGACTTGCAGAGGCGTATAATTTAGAAGGGAAAAGAGACATGCTAACAGAAATTTGCAAGAGAGGGAGAAATAGCACAGAGGTAGCCCAAAAAGGGGAGTGATCTTTCAACCTAATTCTAATCCCTGGGTTTGAGATTGCTGGGGAGCTGGTATGGTCACACCTCTCAGTGTCTCATAGCCCAGCTGCTTGGATACTCCTCTGAGCATTTGGCCCTCAAGGACCGTGTTGCCCTCCTGAATCACTGGAAAGATTCAACAAGGCCAGGCATGGTGGCTCACACTTATAATCCCAGCACTTTGGGAGGCCAGGGCGGGAGGATTGCTTGGGCTCAAGAGTTCAAGACCAGTCTGGGCAACACAGCAAGACCCTGTCTCTTTAAAAATAACAAAAATAGGCCAGATGCGGTGGCTCACACCTATAATCCCAGCACTTTGGGAGGCCAAGGCAGGAGGATCACTTGAGTCCTGGAGTTTGAGATCAGCCTGGGCAACATGGTGGAACCCTGTCTCTAAAAAAATAGAAAAAATAGGCTGGATGTGGTGACTCATGCCTGTAATCCTAGTACTTTGGGAGGCCGAGACAGGCAGATTGCCCGAGCTCAGGGGTTTGAGACCAGCCTGGGCAACATGGTGAAACCCCGTCTCTACTAAAATACAAAAAATTAGCTGGGCGTGGTGGCACATGCCTGTAGTCCCACCTTTGAGCGGCTGAGGCAGGAGAATTGCTTGAACCTGGGAGGCGGAAGTTGCAGTGAGCCAAGATTGTGCCACTGCCTCTGGCCTGGGCGAGAGTGAGACTTCGTCTCAAAAAAAAAAAAAAAAAAAAAAAAAAAAGGGCTGGGCGTGGTGGTGCGCGCCCGTAGTCCTGAGCCCAGGAAGTCGAGGCGGCATTGAGCTAAGAACGCACCACTGCACTTCAGTCTGGGTGACAGAGTGAGACCCTGTCTCAAAAAAAAAAAAAATTATAATAATAAAAACATTGTATAAAAGTTTCAACAAAGACTTAGTAGCACTTGTGTCACATCTGCTGAACTAAAGATTTTCCTACCATTTGGGTGCATGGCTTTGCATTTCCAGTTAAGATATTCATTTAATCTATGTTCCTGCTAGTTTACTCTGGCAAGACTGAAGATGAGGTACTTTTGTTTGTTTGGGTGATTCATGCTGTTAATCTGAATTTTGCATGATTGCCTTTCCCTTGCCATGATCCTCCTTGGGTGAGGCTTAATGATTTGTTTTGTTGTTGGCGTCCCATGCTATAAGGAATTATTGGAATTATTAGAATTATTGTTAATTATTTTTCAGTTGTGACAATGGTGGTGTTATGGAGCTTTTTAAAAAATTCCCTTTCTTTTAGAGATGCATACTAAAATAATTCCAGATGCAATGATATGTTGTCTGGGATTTGCTTCAAAATAAAACATGGCAGAGGGCAGTGGGTAATGGGTAGATGACACAAGATTGGCCATGAGCTGATATATTGTCAAAGCTAGGTAAAGATGCATGGGGCTGTTTTATACTCTTCTGTCTGTTATTTAAGTTTGAATTTTTCTCTAATAAAAGGCTGAAAAAGATCTTCTTGACACCTTCAACCTGAAATGAGCCT